TAGGGAGAGGGGATGTTCCTCCAGGCCCAGGAAGGAGGCTGGAATTTGAGTAAAACAAAGATGTAATTGAGTGCTTGAGTCCAATGTCTTCAACAAGTCAGGGACTGGATCTGGAGACCCTAGGCCCCTGCTGGCAAGAGGTTGGCATTCCTGGAACAGGACTAGACAAAAACAGGAAGGTAAGATTCACTGGGCCTTTTACCTGTTTTGACAACAGTAACCTAGCACCAAAGAGCTTTTATCTTCCCTCCTTATCTACCCCACCTTTCCTCCCTGTCTCATCATCCTGGGGAAAGCTGCCCCACCTCAGCATCTCCAAAACACCCTTAATATTACCATAAAGGGCCTTCCCCCAGCTTCTCTGAATGGGGCTGGCCTCAGCCAAGAACCCTCCTCAGCCAGAAGGGCCTGCTCTAGGGACCCATTCCCATCCATTTCTTCTGATAAGACAGGCAGGCCAAGCCAGGAAGTGGGGAGGAGAAGGTGAAGGCAAGTTGGTGCTTGCCTGCCCTCTGCTCCCACCCCACCCACAACTCCCCTGTCAGAATCTGTGTGTGCTAGTGTGAATTTGCTTGTGATTGGATGACTGTGAAAACACAATTGGGTGGGAGAGGGACTTTGAGTATAACCGGGGCTATATAATTTTGTCTACGGTTGTCTGATCATGAGTATGACTTTGTGAGGTTGACCAAGTGATTGAGGAGTGACTTTGAATGTGTGGCTATGCGTATTTGAGTGTGAATGTCTATCATTAGATGCTGCTGTGGATGCTTGACTGCCCTTACTCACTGTTCCATCAGTCCCTACATCACACACTAATCCTTCCCCCAGCTTCACTGCCCAGAGCTTAGGAGCACATGGGAAATGGCTATCCTAGATGAGGAAGGAGTCTGTGGCAACAGGCCGAGAATTAGGGCCCAGGAGTGTCACAGGTTACACAGTACATCTCCAACTGCCTCTGACTCACCTAGTGCCCCAGGTAAAAGGCACCCAGATAAAAGGTAGGGGAGGAGGAGAGAGAGAGAAGGAAGAGTCTAGGCTGAGCAACATGAAGGGGCCCCCAACCTTCTGCAGCCTCCTGCTGCTGTCATTGCTCCTGAGCCCAGACCCTACAGCAGGTGAGTACTTGGGGGTATAGAAAGCTGGGGGTTCCCTCTGAACACATGGCCCTGTTGCCCCTAGCATTCCTACTGCCACCCAGCACTGCCTGCTGTACTCAGCTCTACCGAAAGCCACTCTCAGACAAGCTACTGAGGAAGGTCATCCAGGTGGAACTGCAGGAGGCTGACGGGGACTGTCACCTCCAGGCTTTCGTGTGAGCTCCCACCCCTGATACCCCTGACTCTGATGGTCATAGCTTTGGACCTTTCTCTACCCAGGCTTCACCTGGCTCAACGCAGCATCTGCATCCACCCCCAGAACCCCAGCCTGTCACAGTGGTTTGAGCACCAAGAGAGAAAGCTCCATGGGACTCTGCCCAAGCTGAATTTTGGGATGCTAAGGAAAATGGGCTGAAGCCCCCAATAGCCAAATAATAAAGCAGCATTGGATAATAATTTCTGAGTATAATCTCCAAGAACTTCCTTATTCTCTTTATTCAC